TGTGTCCACACTCTTGATGATGCCGCACTTTATGTAGCCTTATAGAACCCTTTAAATTTAGTAGCCAGAGCTCTCTAATTTGTTATTATAGGCTATTTGCTTTTTTTTCTTGAGGCGGAGTCTTGCTCTGTCGCCCAGGCTGGACTGCAGTGACACAATCTCAGCTCACTGCAACTTCTGCCTCCCAGGTTCAAGCGATTCTCGTGCCTCAGCCTCTTGAGTAGCTGGCGTTACAGGTGCCTGCCACCAGGCACGGCTAATTTTTGGATTTTTAGCAGAGACACGGTTTCACTATATTGGCCAGGCTGCTCTCAAACTCCTTATCTCAGTTGATCCGCCCACCTCGGCTTCCCAACGTGCTGGGGAAACTTGATTTTCTATAGCATTATGTTACTGGATATTTCTGTAAAATTTAAAATGAGGGAGGGAGAGAGACAGACGGAAAACAAACTCCAGAGTTGGGACTCTGGAATCTTGGGTCATGAGACAAATTTTAGATTAAACTACAAAACTCCAGAATTTACAGGTGGGGTTTTTACTGATAAAGTACAATTCTAAGATTGTAAATAATTGCATAATCCTTCCCTGGGAATTTAAATCATTTTAACTGGTTCTGCTGTAATACTAGAAATACAAGCATGAAAAATTCTAATGGTTTGTTAGTCACAATGACTCTGAAAACATTAATAATACCTATTAGATATTTTGCATATTACACAGGAAGAAGAGTTTGAATCTCAGATAAAAACAATAGAAATACATGAAAAGTCTTTCATGTTAGCACAGATTTTAGGCATCTCGTGTTCGGGAGGTTGGATCTCAGACGTGTTTTGAGTTGGTCATAGTGAAGGACACTAGGTGTCAAATTCTAGCGAGAACAATTTCCAGGAAGCCGTGTTCCGCTCTTGAGCGAGCACCCACTGGGCCTCATGCAAGGTAGAAAAAGCCTGCGTACGTCACCCTCCCATGATGTGGTCAACATGTAAACTGCATGGGCAGGGCGCCAAATAACATCCTGTGCGCTGCTGAGCTGAGCTCGGTCGCGGCTGCCTGTCTGCTCCGGCAGCACCATGTCGCTCTTGGTCGTCAGCATGGCGTGTGTTGGTGAGTCCTGGAAAGCAATAGAGGGAGGGAGTGATGGGTCATCCATCATGATCTTTCTTTCCAGGGTTCTTCTTGCTGCAGGGGGCCTGGCCACATGAGGGTGAGTCCTTCTCCAAACCTTCGGGTGTCATCACACCTTCTAAACTCACAACCTCTCTTCCTAGGAGTCCACAGAAAACCTTCCCTCCTGGCCCACCCAGGTCCCCTGGTGAAATCAGAAGAGACAGTCATCCTGCAATGTTGGTCAGATGTCATGTTTGAACACTTCCTTCTGCACAGAGAGGGGATGTTTAACGACACTTTGCGCCTCATTGGAGAACACCATGATGGGGTCTCCAAGGCCAACTTCTCCATCAGTCGCATGACGCAAGACCTGGCAGGGACCTACAGATGCTACGGTTCTGTTACTCACTCCCCCTATCAGGTGTCAGCTCCCAGTGACCCTCTGGACATCGTGATCATAGGTGAGAGTGTCCAGACTTTCTTCTCATTGTCACTCCCTGAGGAAACTGCCTCTTCTCCTTCCAGGTCTATATGAGAAACCTTCTCTCTCAGCCCAGCCGGGCCCCACGGTTCTGGCAGGAGAGAATGTGACCTTGTCCTGCAGCTCCCGGAGCTCCTATGACATGTACCATCTATCCAGGGAAGGGGAGGCCCATGAACGTAGGCTCCCTGCAGGGCCCAAGGTCAACGGAACATTCCAGGCTGACTTTCCTCTGGGCCCTGCCACCCACGGAGGGACCTACAGATGCTTCGGCTCTTTCCATGACTCTCCATACGAGTGGTCAAAGTCAAGTGACCCACTGCTTGTTTCTGTCACAGGTGAGGAAAGCCCATGGCTGTCCCATGTCCTATTTCCTCACCTCTCTCCTGTCTCATGTTCTAGGAAACCCTTCAAATAGTTGGCCTTCACCCACTGAACCAAGCTCCAAAACCGGTGAGTACAGAACCCTCTTATATCCGCTTTTGGAACCCTGGGGAGGTGGGAACCTTGGATTCAGGCGTTGACTCAGCATCTCACAGCTCTGACATTGTACACT